CACCCCCACCCTCAGGAGAGCGCGGCCCTGCTCCCCACCCCGCGCGGTCTCCCCCCACCGCCTGCGAACCCCCATGCACGCGCGGCCCCGCCCCGCGCACTCACCAGGCCCGGCAGCCGCGCGGTCTTAGCGGCTCACGCGCTCGGGCCCAGGGGCGGGGACGTGGGGACCCGGGCGGCCGCTCAGCCGCGGCCGCGCGGTGAATGAGCCCGTTGTGCGGCCGCCGCGGCCCCAGCGACACCCCGCGCGGGGTCTACAAGGGCTGACGCGCCCCCGCGGCTTCCGTTCCCGGGCTGGGCGGTGGCTCGTCTGCGTCTCCGGCCCTGGGGGTGGGCTGCGCGCTCCATCTCGCCGGCCCAGTCCCCTCCCCAGCGTCGGTCTCTCAAGGCCCCTCCCAATGGGGGCCAGGCGGAGGGTGGGCCCTCGGGCCTGTGGACTGACCCCGGGGTTCCTGGGCCTGGGGGCGGGGATCCCTGTCCCGGGCTCCCCTCGCTGCGAGGCTGGCCCTGCCAGATGACACTCAGAGGCGCCTTGGGTGTCAGGCCAGGGACATCTCTGATGCTGGGGCTCCCCCCGCTAGGGTCAGGGGCTGCCGGGCTATCGCCTTGGGGTTCTGCAGAGAAAACCTGAAGCCCAGCTGGGTCTTCACTTTCCTCCAGGTCACCGTGCCCCGCTACTCCAACTCCGTGGGACTTTGGAATGCACCTTCTGGGCATTTAATTCTTATCCAAGTGCCTCTTAAGTTATACTTCTTTGCTACCAGTGTGTCCTTTGGATGGAGGGGAGGAGAGGTGGTAGGGGCCGGGTGGGGTGGACCCCAGGGACTCCTGCTGCTCCTGCTGGACACCCAGCCCGGGGTACAGGAGCAGGTGGGGACCAGCAGAGGCGGGGCGGAGCAGGAGCCCACACCCAAAGGCTGTAGACTCCTGCCAAGGCTCTGCCTTGATCTTGTACACCATGGGAGGACCAGAAGGGAGGCGTTGAGGTGTCCAGACCTTTGCTGTGGAGCTGGGGGTGCTGTGGCATGGGGAGACTGACAGACGGGGAGCTGTATAGGGCCAGATTCCGGTCCATGGTGGTAACCCCATCCCCCACCACTGCAGATGCGGCACAAAGCCAGCTGCCACAGGAGGTGCACTGCCCCACGGGCAGCTGTGCTCACCTGCGTGGCGTCCGCAGGAAGCCCTCAGACCCTGGCCAGCCTGGTCTCTGCTTCTCACTCCAGGCTCAAGGCTGGCTGCTATTCCATTCACCCCATTCCCTTTCCCTCAGGCCAGAAGCATCACTCACAACTCCAGACCCTTGCACACCAATCTCCTCACTCAGTTCACCCTCAGATGTCCAACTCCACATGGCCAAAACCGAGACCAGTCTCACTCCAAGCTCATCCACCCGCCTAGCTGCCCAAGCTGAAATCCACAGTTGCCCTGTACGACCCCCCGACCCCCCACCTCACCCCCCAGCTCACCTCAAACCTCATCAGTCCCTCTGCTCACAGCCTGCACAGCCACCACCCAGTCTGGGCACCATACCTCTCTGGGCAACCCCCATGGCCCCCAGCCAGTCTTCCAGCTCCCACCCTGACTCCAGTGAGCTGCCAGAGGGATCCTTGAAAAATGCTCTGGAAGCCAAGGTGGGCGGATCACGAGGTCAGGAAATGGAAACCATCCTGGCTAACATGGCCTGATTGTCATGTGTGCATTCCTGTTCCAGAGCCTTTGCACTGGCGATGCCATCTGCTGCCTGGATGTCTTCCTGCTGGCTGGTCCCGTTGCATGGTAGCCTTAGGTGTCTCCTCAGAGAGGTCCCTCGCTGACCATCAGGCTCCTCACTCCCTGTCGTATCCCCTTCACCAAAGATTCCCATTCCCTGACGACGCCTGTCCCCTCGGAATGCAGGCCTCGTGGGAATTCAGCCCATCCGCAAGTGCAGTGGCAGGGCGGCCCCCTTCCCCCTTGACGACGCCTGTCCCCTTGGAATGCAGGCCTCGTGGGAATTCAGCCCATCTGCAAGTGCAGTGGCAGGGCGGCCCCCTTCTCCCTTGAGGACGCCTGTCCCCTCGTAATGCAGGCCTCGT